CTCCCGGGTTCAAGCGATTCTCCTGCCTCAGCCTCCTAAGTAGCTGGGACTACAGGTGCGCACCACCACACCTGGCTAATTTTTTGTATTTCTTTTCTTTTTTATTTTTGAGACAGAGTCTCACACTGTCGCCCGGGCTGGAGTGCAGTGGTGTGATCTTGGCTCACTGCAACCTCCACCTCCTGGGTTCAAGCGATCCTCCTGCCTCAGCCTCCTGAGTAGCTGGAATTAGAGGCGCCCATCACCACGCCCAGCTAATTTTTTGTATTTTTAGTAGAGAGGGTTTCACTATGTTGGCCAGGCTGGTCTCGAACTCCTGACCTCATGGTCTGCCCGCCTCAGCCTCCCAAAGTGCTGGGATTACAGGTGTGAGCCACCGTGCCCAGCCAGTCTAGAGGTCTTTTATTTTTTTTAACACCTGTTATGCTATGAATTCACAGGGAATAGGTTCCAGCAGCTCAGGCTCCTTCCCACTGGTTCTCACAAAGTGTGCTTCTCTGGATGGAGCAGGCTGGTGCTTCAGTAGAACCCGGGTACCTTTCTCTTTGGCTTCTTTCTTTTTCCGATCATTTTCCTTTACGTGTTTCAGGAAGCTATTTTGGCTCTTAGAGTGCTGAATGTGCTCAATACGCACATTAATTCTCTTGGCAAGAATCTTGCCCTTAACTTGTTTGTTGACAAGTTGTTTACAATACCAACAGCATGCTGAGTAACGTGTTTGTTTACAACTTGCTTACAGTGCCAACAGCATGTTGGGTAACACTGCAGACTCTTCCAGTTTTGCCATGATAACACTCGCGGAGCATTCCTTTTTGAATAGTACCCATTCCCTTGATGTCTACAATATCACCTTTCTTATAGATTCGCATACATGTGGCCAAAGGAACAACTCCATGTTTACTAAAAGGCCTAGAGAACATATATCGGGTGCCTCTCTTCTTTCCCTTTGTGTTCGTCCTTTTGGCGAATTACTGGAAGATGGTGGTTCCGGCCGAAAGGTTGGATTTTTTTTTTTTTTTTTTTAACACTAAATATTTCACTTCACTCTTTTTGCTTGCATGGTTTCTGAAGAGAAAGTTTGATCTAATTCTTTATTTCTCTGTGGATAAGATGTTTTCTGTGTGTGTTGATTTTTTTCTTTACCTCTTGCTTCTTTCGAGATATCTTATTGGTCTTAAAGTTAATAAGGAAAAAACTAAAGTTTTGCTTTTGATTTAGTTTTCTCTTTGTCTTATTTTCTGCAGCTTCACTATCATTTGCCTATGTAAATATTTTGGTATTTATCTTGCTTGGTGTTCTCTGAACTTCCAGGTTTGGTGTTTCTTACTAAAGACATTCTTTCCTGTTACAGTGTTATTGATTTGTACACTCCCCTTCCTCGCCTCCCCTCTTCACTGTTTTTTCCTTCTCTTTACTCTTCCTTTCTTTCCACAGGATCTCACTCTGTCACCCTGGCTGGAGTGCAGTAGTGGCGTGATCATAACTCGCTGCAGTCTTGAACTCCTAGGCTCAAGTGATTCTCCCTCCTCAGCTTCTCAAGTAGCCAGGACTACAGGTGTGTGCCACCATGCCTGGCGATTAAAAAAAAAATCGTAGAAACAGGGTCTCCAATGTTGCCCAGGCCGGTCTTAGAAAAAAGGACTTAGCTGGGCATGGTGGTGGCATGCACCTGTAGTCCTACCTGCTTGGGAAGCTGTGGCAGGAAGATTGTTTGTGCCTAGGAGTTCAAGGCTACAGTGCGCTGTGAATCACCACTGTACTCCAGACTGGGTAACAGTGAGACCCTGTCTCAAAACATATATATAAAAAAAAATTCCTGGTGATAATTTGATAATTCCTGGTAAAAATTTCTGCCACATCCGAGTCTGTTTCCGAGGCTTGCTTTGTTTCTTCAGATTGTATTTTTTGCCTTTATAGTGCCTCATAATTTTTTTTCATAGCCAGACAGAATGTATCAGGTAAAAGGAACTGAGGTAAATAGGCCTTTAGTGTGAGGTTTTATGTTTATCTGTTTAGAAGTCAGGCTGTGTTTAGTGTTTGTTCTGGCTGTGGTATCGGAGGCAAATGTTACGGGATCTTTAAGGTGTTGCTTTTCTGTCTAGAAACCTCTGTGGCCAGTGGCGCCTTTGCCCGAGTTCTTGTCCTGTGTCCAGGAAGAATTATGTATGCAGACAAGTGGAGGGTGAGCAAGACAAAGAGAAGCTTTACTGAGTGTTAGAACAGCTCAGAGGAGAGCTGCAGAGGGCAGCCCCTCTCTATAGGCAGGTTGTCTCATCCAGTGTTCAGCTCTCAGCAGAGAGGAGGCCCTGGAGTGAGTGGCTCCTCTCTGCAGGCAGGTCCCCATTGACTTCCCAGCTCTCAGCAGAGACGATAGCTCCTCTCTGCAGCTAGTCATCTGGCTGTCTCTCTGGCCTCTGCCCTGCTCTGGCTGATCTCGGGGCTTTTATGGACCTCAGTGGGGAGGAAGTGTGTCAATTGGTACATCGGTGGCCATGGGTGGGCTGGAAAAGGCACCACAAGCCCCCACTGCAGTCTGCGGGACTGGCAGCCCGGTCCCCAACGTTCAGGCCCTCCCTGGCCTGAAGGTGGGGTCTATCTGGGGACGTGCCCCCTTCCACCCAGGAGCCTGTCTGCTTCCTGCCACTTTCCATGGCTCCCAGGCTGCTTGTGCCAAGGGGCACCTGCCTGCCAGCATGGAGCAGCTCTCCACCTCAGCTTCCTCAGAGGGGGCCTAGGCGGCAGGGCCTGAGCATGCGCATATCCTGTTGGGCTGTGATGATATCCAGGCTTGGCTCCAACCCCACTCTGAGAACCTGCCACATTGGAGCCGGTGCGGGAAGTGGCAGCGGGAACAGGCATTTCCGAGCCTGCAAAGGCAAGGGGGGCCTTCCTGAGCCCCCAAGAGCACACGGAGGCCTGGGTCCACAACCCTGACTTGGGTAGCTGCAGCTGTATGGGGTTGGGGGACAGGGCTCCTGCCTGTTTCCAGTCCCCAAGAGCACATGGAGGCCTGGGTCTACCACCCAGGCTTGGGTGGCTTGGGCTGCTGCCTGCTCCTGGCTCCCACTGGCACTGTGGAGCATGCAGCCCTGGCTCCGCCCCCTTTCAGCCTGAGACAGGGGCTCCAGATCCTTGCTGGACCTGGGCTGGGATCCGGGGCAGGGGTGACATCGCCGGGAGCTACCCCAGTTGCCCTGGCGCTTCAGTGGCCCAGGCAGAGCAGATAACTGTCCGGCCTGGCTGTTGGGAGTGGCAGGCTCAGCAGTCGCCTGATGTGGGGTGGACCCTGGGGATGTAGCCCCGGGCAGCCCTGCACAGAGCCTCCTCCTGAGGCCCAGGAACCTGGCACCCTCAGTGGGGTGGGCGCAGTGGCTGTGTCACTGGCTGGTCCCTGAAGTGGGCACCGCTCCCACTTCCTGCCTCAGGCCCCTGAAGCTCAGCCTCAGCTCTGCATCGGTCTGCTCTCTGCTTGACTGTGCTGCACAGAGGGCGGCGGGCTGTTGAGGGAGGGGGTCTGTCCGCCTCTCCCTGTGCCGTCCATGTACCAGAAAGCCACCGCCATCACTATTAGAGGCTAAAATTTCTTCTACTGTCCTTGCTTTTATCTGCCCTGTTGTCTTTGGGTTTTTGTAAAGAATCCTTAAATGGGGTCTGAGGCTTGCAGGTTTTTAAGTTGTAATCCTGTGTTGTACAAGAGCTGTACTGATGTGGTGGTAAGGGTAGAGGGATGAGGGGGAAAGTTCTATAGTCCTGTAATTAGATCTCAGGACTATAGAACTTTCCCCCTCATCCCTCTGCCCTCTACCAACTGTGAGCCTGAGTTGAGTAACTGTCTCTTTTTCTCGGTCAAAGGATAGATGGGGCTGGAGTTGGGTATTTCCCTTCCCTCCGGTTGGTTAGGCACTGTAAAACCGTAGTAGGTTAGGCAATCTAAAAGCCAGTTGGTTAGGTTCTGGTAAAATAGTTTCCTTTTCTGGAATACCTTTTAAGAGAAATAAAGTTCCTGGCGTATTTCAAAATGGTTTTTCTTCTTCCCCTGCTGCAAGCAGGAGGGGTTTTTTTTCAGATCTTTACCATGAGAACCTGGTAGGGCTCCTGGAGGTAAAACTCAGGAAAGTATGGGGACCCCTGTAAGACTGGTCCCCTTACAGTTTTTAACTCTCAAGCTAGTCCACAATTACTGTTTCAAGTGTTCCTACTGATGCTGGCTTCAGTTGAGAGCTTGTATTCCTGGACTTCTGCTTCCTGCACACTGTGATTCTCTATCTGCCTGTCTTGTCTCTCCAGGTTTTAGAGCAGCAGTTTGCCCTCTGACCTCAATTCTCTGATGGCTCTAAGAAGAGTTGGATTATCAGTTTTTTTTTTTTTACCCCCAGCTTTTTTTCTTGTCGTGAGGTTGGGAGTGATGAATTACAAGCTCTTTACAACTGTACTTAAGGTTATTTTTTGACCATTTTTGATGCTTTTGTAACTAGTCAAAAGACTTATTACAGTATCCTTTATCTCATTTGGCAGTATTGTTCATTAAGAATTTTATCTCTTTCTGACATCAGGTCTGCACATTTTGGGGATAATATATTCTAATTTGCAAGAAAGATTAAAAAACTTCTCCAGAGGGAAGTTGATCATAGGACTGATTCTTATTATTGATGAATTGACTGCCTTGTCTTGTTTTGTGTTGCTATGTAGGAATACCTGAGGCTAGGTAATTTATAAAGAGTTTGATTTACCGCACAGTTCTGCAGGCTGTACAAGAAGTATGGCACCAGGATCGGCTTGTAGTGAGGGCCTTAGGCTACTTCCACTGATAGCAGAAGGCAAAGAGGTGCCAGCTTGTGCACAAAATGAGAGAGGAGAAAAGGGTGGGAGGAGGGGCCCTGGCTCTTTTTAACAACCAGCTCTTGGGGGAACAAATAGAGTGAGACCTCAAGCATGCCTGAGGAAGAGCATTAATTTATTCTTGAGGGTTCTGACCCCTCCCCACCATGCCCAACAACATCTCCCATTAGGCCCCACCCCCAACATTGAGATCAAATTTCAACAGGAGGGACAATCATCTAAGTGATAGCATAGACTCAGGCTATTTACTATTCTGTTTTCAAGTATAGATTGAGGGCAACAGCAGCCTTTGTTTTCTATGTTGATGGCCAAAGGTTTATTTTTATATTCTTATACTGTAAAAAAAAAAACAACTTTATTTTTATAGCCTTTTTGGGTGTAGGGTCATGTCAGGCTTTACTAATTGCACTTCTGATAAGTATACTGATGATGCTGAGGATGGTTATTAAAGCCCTATGCTGATACTTTGGATTTATGGAACCAATTAATTTGATGACTCATTTACATTGAATTTCTTAATTAGTAGATTGCCCACTAATTATTTTTATGAGCACAGAATAAGGTAATGTTTATTCTTATTTTTTTTGTGATATGGTAAAAAACTTAGTTCATATAATGAATTTAGTGCTCAAATATCTTAGTAGAAATTGAAGTAGAAAAAGACATTGTTGTAAATTAAATGTAAGATATAATTTTATTTTCTTTAGAAAACTTTACATTGAAAAGATCACATTATAGATAATTTAGACAACTTATTTATAACTTTTATTTATTATTATTATTGAATGTAAAAGAATTACATGCAGTCCCATGATCTTAACATAACTGTGGTTACCATGTTGGTATATGTGCCTTTTAGTCCTTTTTCATACACAATTTTTTTTACAAAGTTATAATAATAATTTCTTTTCAAATTTGTGCCTTATTTCAGTTAACAGTGTAAATGTTTCCCATTTCTAACAATGTTTTCTCATTGAGTGAGGTACTGTTAGGTTGGTCAGACTGATAGTTTATTGTACGTATTGCTGTAATATCTTTGTACATTTAGCTTTTCCATGTTTGTACCATATCTTTGGGTTTTCAGAAGTCTGTCTCTCTCTCTGTTTCTCTTTTTGTCTGTCTTTTCTATCTCTCACCTTCATTTGGGGAGCATTTTGTGTTCTCTTTCACAGGACTAATTAAGTTTTATTGGATCTTGAAAAACGGGATTAGAAATTTTTTCTTACTTATATAATTAGAAAACAATGCTTTTGGACTTACATTGCCACGGCAGTTTACACAGTTTTATTCCCAAAAATTGTAGTTTTGTGACTAGGTGATAAAAATGATCTCCTATATGTGCCAAACTTGGTATTCTAGACACTCATACTTAGGATGTAAATTGACTGTAGTCCAATAATTTAATATGTTGTGTTTAATTCTTGTAATATTTTACTCACAAATTGAACTTTTCCTTACCAATTTAATGTTTGTAGGCTTAATTTGGCATCTTTGTCAGGATTATTAGACTTCTCTGCATTCTTCTGACTTCTCCCTAAACTAATGTTTAGAACTGAATTGGGTCCAGCAATTTAAGTGGAAAATCAGTATGACTAGAGACTTCTAGAAACTTCTGGTGTCACTGAGATGGTGAATTTGATGATTCTGACCCTACTTGCTCATCTGTAAAAGCTATTAGAGGATTGTTTTAAGCATTTCTATTCTATACAGGTATATGTACACCATGTAATACCACTCAGCCATAAAGAAGAATGAAATAACATTTTTGCAGCAATTTGGGTGGAGCTGTAGGCCATTATTCTAAGTGAAGTAACTCAGGAATACAAAACTGAATACCATATGTTCTCACAAGCGGGAGCTAAGTCATGGGTACGCAAAGGCATACAGAATAGTAAAATAGACTTTGGAGACTGAGACGCGGGGAGAATAGGAAGAAGATAAGGGATAAAAAACGATATATTGGGTACAATGTATGCTACTTTGGTGATGGGTGTAGTAAAATCTCAGACTTCACCACTATACATTTCATCCATGTAACCCAAAACCACTTGTACTCCAAAAGCTATTGAAATAAAAAAGATATTTAAAAAAAAAGAGGCCAGGCAGGTTGGTTCACGCCTGTAATCCCAGCACTTTGGGAGGCTGAGGCGGGCGGATCACTTGAGGTCAGGAGTTCGGGACCAGCCTGACCAACATGGTGAAAACCTGTCTCTACTGAAAAAAAAAAAAAAAAGCCAGGCGTGCTGGCTCCCACCTGTAATCCCAGCTACTCATGGGGCTGGGCGAATCGCTTGAACCTGGGAGGCAGAGGTTGCAGTGAGCCGAGATTGTGCCACTGCACTCTAAGAGCAAAACTCTGTCTCAAAAATAAATAAATAAATAAAAAATTAAAAAAGATCTTCTGTTGTACCTAATCTTCTAGCCTTATTATTTCTTAGAGATTTTATAAATCCATGTGGCTTTTTTACTCTTGTCATCTTCAAGTTATTTGCCAAGATTGAAAAATAACCATCTTTCTCCTAATACCTTGGTGAGCCTGAGAGAAGAAAATACTACACAGTTCATTTTATTGTAAAAGTAGTGAAATTTCTCAACTGATATTCATCCTTCATTTTTGTGGATTTGTTCAGGGAAGATAAGATTTATTGTTTATTTTTATTTTGCTGTATTGCCAGGCTGGTCTGGAACTTCTGAGCTCAAGCAGTCCTCCTGCCTCGGCCTTCCAAAGTGTTGGGATTATAGGTGTGAGCCACCGCACCTGGCTGGAAGACAGGATTTTTTTGGGAAAGTAAATATCACTTGAGAATATCTACTAGTATGGAATCTAAAGTTATGCATACAAGGATGATCTCATATTTCTTTGTATCTTGTTCCCAGTCTTTCCCCCAATCTTGTCTCGCTTTTTCCTCAACAAGCGTAGTTAACAACTACTATGAATTTGGAATACAAAATGATAACGACCCTGCCTTTAGGAAACTGACAATTTAGAAGGTCAACTAGAAATATAAGTTAATAATTACAGTACAGGAAGTCCCCTGATTTCCTCTATAATAACATGTCTCCCAAAATGTGATTGAAAATAAAAATTCCACATGTCATAGGCGTAGGAGGTATTTGGGTGTTTGTATGGAGAGTCATTTCACAGAGCTAAAATTTATTATTATAAAATACTCAATTCTAGTTCCTGGGCATGTTATCTCCTTTGGAATTAGAAATCTTAGTTGCTGCATAACATTAAAAGTGTCAGGATGATGCCTGTAATCCCAGCACTTTTGAAGGTAGAGGCAGAGCATTGCTTGAGGCCAGGATTTTGAGACCAGCCTGGGCAACATAGTGAGACCCTGTCTCTACCAAAAAATTTAAAAAAATTAGCCAAGCATGGTGGTGTGTGCATGTAGTCCTAGGTACTTAGGAGGCTGAGGCAGAGGATCGCTTGAGCTCAGGTATTTGAGGCTGCAGTGAGGCTGCAGTGAGGCTGAGCTCTACCATATAGAGCTCAGGCTCTATATGGTAGAGCCACTGCAATCCAGCCTCCGCAACAGAGTGAGACCTTGTCTTGGGGGGCAAAAAGTGTAAGGATGGGATTTCTAGGCATATTTGGGGCTGAGGAAATCAGTCTTGGGCCCAACCTCCTTGTAGGGGGTGAGGTGGCAACCTCTGGAATTTGAGGCCTGCTACTGGGATTGTAGGTATAGGAAGTTGAGAGGGAAAGGGTCTTTCTCACCCTGCTGTGGTAGTAAGAGCTTGGTGCTTAATGGGTGCCTTTTAGTTGTTTGATCACCTAGGATTTCTGCTTAGAACCCAGCAATACTTGTAGGCCTGCACAGTCCCAAGAGAGAAATCAGAGACTTGGTGATAAGTCAAGGGTAAGAGATGAGATAAGAGAGCACCTACACTATAGGATATTAGAACTACAACTCCAATTACTCCTTCACTCTCATCTTTTTCCCTCTCCCAGCTGCCAAGTATATGTGACTAGTGGTTTGTCCAGAGCAGGACTGGAGGATGGGGTAGGAAGAATTATTATTTTTTCATCATAGATCAGGATAGTGTCATGTCCCCCTAAACTTCAGGGAGGCCTGGCTTCATACCTCTTCTTCCAATTTCCTAGCATTGTGCAATGACAAAGCTTCATGCAGTAACTCAAAATCATTGTTAATAAGGTGATATCTAAAAGATTGAATTTGATGTTCTGAAGTTAGTGTGAGGATGTCAGTCTGTTAATGTGTGAAATGTTTTGAGCTGTGTGAAACTCAATTTTGCTTAGTGTGTTAAGTACAACTGAAGTAGGTGTAAAAGTCAGTAGTAGCACACAGAAAGGAGTAATGAATTGTGTCTAGAGGGTCAGGAAAGGTCTCACAAAGGAGAGGATCCTTGAATTCTTTGTTCAAGTGGTAGAGTTAAAGAAGTAGATTTTTTTTTTTTTTTTTTTTTTTTTTTTTTTTTTGGCGACAGGGTTTTGCTGTAGGTCTCCCAGGCTGGAGTACAGTGGCGCTATCATAGCTCACTGCAATCTCTAAACTTCTGGGCTCAAGCATAGAAATAGATCTGATAGTGGAAGTCTCTGCCCAGTAATACTGAGATCTTGGAACCTTACTCATTTCAGAAATGGCTCTGGTCTGAATACATTATATGGGACTAAGCTCTTCTAAATATCTTTATCCCTTAATTCTTTATGCATAAACTTCAGCAACTTCTAAGCTACCATTAGGAAATTTTCACTGTAAATTATATACTGGATGATTGAATTTTTAGAATTAGATTTATTCCAAATGTAAGTCAACCTAAATGTAAAGTTTTTCTCTACTTAAATATAAGCTTTTTTGGCACTCTTGAAGATTCTGAGTATTTCTGTGGACAGTTATGGCCATCAGGGTGTTTGTTTGAATTCTGGAATTGCCCTAGAGAGCACATAAGCTGTGGAGTAAAGCAGGTGTGTGGTCTGACTCCTGACTTGGTCACTTAAGATCTGTGCAACCTTGAATAGTAACTTCGATGCTAATTTTCCACATCTGTAAAATATGGATAAAAAATGCAGAGTCTTTAGCACAGTTCCTGGCATGAAGTAATGGCTCAATAAATGTTAATTATTACTATTGTTAACTAAATAAGAGTTCCCTAGGTCTCTGACTTCAAACATATAGTTGTTGGAGACTATGAATACCTTGGGGCCACCTTGAGCTAAGACTAGATGCTCAGGAGCACCTTTTTGATTAGTCATTTATTCATTGAGCATATATTTTTGCATTGTTTAAACTTTAGCAAAATACCTAAGTCAGTCAATTCTATTTTTATACAGATATTTCTATATAGAGGAGATTTCCTATAGGATGACCTGTTCTGGGTGTGTCTATCTGACCTGCAGCTAATCAAGTGACTACAGCTTTGCTAATTTTTTTTTTGAAAAACCCTAATATTGTTAAACAGTAGTACAGAGGAAATAAGCTGTTGGTCAGCTTCTAAATTCTGGCACGGGTTAGATTTGCCTAAGAGCAAATCATATAGCAAGAGTTGATGAGAGAACTTTTCTCATATCTTCTAGCCTGGGTAAGTTTGTCTCATTTGGTGTCAAGTCAGAGGAATCTGAACTATAGAACCAAATTGTAGGGAAAGATGACTAAGGGTTTGTGATGTCTTTTTTTTTTTTTACCCCCCTCAAAGGAGTTCTAGGTGTAAAAAGCATCATGGTTTAAACGTTACGAGGCATCAGTGAAGGCAGCAGAAAAGTCAGAAACTAATATAGCCAAGTCTAGATTGTATCTGTTATAAACTCTTTAATCAGAAGATTCTAGCTTCTAGAACCAGGTCTGTAAAATGTTGAGAGCCCTCTAAGTAAACTCCATTATAGTCATTTAATTGATTTTTCTTTGTCTTTCTTCTTGGACATACTCTTCTTTAAAGAGAGCGTTCCCCCCTCTACCCCAGATAGTATCTATCTTTGAGGTTTTGAGAACAATAGTATTCTTGTTCTTTAGGTTCTGAGTTGCTGACTTGAGGGAATTTGATACACAGGAGTCCCCAAGGCCCCCCAGTGGATACCTGAAACCATGGATAGTACTGAACCCTATATATACAGGTCAGGCATCCCAAATCTGAAATCCAAAACGTTCCAAAATCTGAAACCGACGTGACACTCTGAAGAAATGCTCACTGGAGCATTTTGGATTTGTGGATTTGAGATGCTCAACTGGTAAGTATAACACAAATATCCCCAATAGGAAAAACTCCCTATTCCCATTAGTTTTTACTTGATATTCTGAATTCTTAAGTGTGATTTTTTTTTCTAATTTGGGGATAGCTCCTATTTTTGTGAGAGAAATTAATGGGAAATTTTGAGATGGTAACTAGAAATTGTCTTTGCAGTGTTAAATTTTTAGTTGGGAGGCTACTAGGCTGGGTGGCTCTAGCTGTTTAAGTTCCTGTCTAAGCAAACCAAAGCCCAACTTAGAAAGTAAAAGGAAACTAGATATTTTGCCAACTAGAAACCACCTAAGTAATCTCTAACTAGTGTCTTTCCACTCTGACCAATGAGATATGTTTTCTTTGTCTTCCGTGTTCAGCCTATAAAGCTTACAGCCCACACTGCTGTGAATGAAGCTCTTCAAACCTTTTATGGTTCAGAGTGCTGCCTAATTGATGAATCATTCTTTGCACAGATAAACTCTTTTGTCTGTTTTTGCTTTAAACAACAAAGGAACATAAATTCTGTTAATTGATTGTATGAATATAACAGTGAAAATTCCCTGTTAGGCTTTGGTTATCAGTATTTTAGGAATACTTTTTAAAACATCCCCTTTAGCTTTTAATGTGTTTTGGTTAGACAAGATGATGTATGTGTCAGTATAATGCCAGGCTCACAAAAGTTGCTAACTAAATGTTAGTTCCTTCAATACATACATTCATTCCCTGGGACATGGTTCCAAAAGTAGATTATCATAAGAATTCTGTGAGAAGCTTTGAAAAAACTACAGATGTCTATGGCATATATTAATACATGGCGTCTATATCCATACATGTATGTAAATGTATGCAAACAATTTAATCTACTTTTTCCTTAACATTAACTCCTTCAGATAGAATGGTTGGCCCAAATGATTTAATTATTTTTTAGGTTGTTGATTCATAGAAACAAATCCCCTGCAGAAAGGTTGTACCAATTTACACGGTTACCTTTCTTCACATTTTCTCTAACACTGGGTATTCTTGAGCTTTTAGTATTTCTCAGTTGGTGGAAAGGATCTCTTAGTTTGTTGGGATCTCTTTGATTATGAGTGAGATTCAGCATTTTCCATAATTTACTGATGTCTGCATTTCTTCCTCCCTCCTTCCCTTTCTTCTTTCCTTTCTCCTTCTCCTACTTCCACTTTCTCCCGTCCTGTCCTCCCTTTCCCCTGCTCTCCCTCTTTCTTCCCCTTCTATCCCCCTCCCCTCCTGTTTTTCCTTCTTTGCTTGTTTTTGATCTCTGTTCTTCCACATATGAAGATTCTATTTTGACCAGCAATAAGTTGAATTATGGGGCTAGAAGATAAGGACTAAAAACAAGAATTGGTGTCCAGAAAGGTGGGGTAATTTTGATTACTATGCCTGTTGCATAATTTAAATACATTTCTTACTCTTTCCACAGCATGTAGAGCGCATGAAGTACAGGACAATAAAGCTTCCTACACATATCACCAGGAGGATCTCTTTGAAAGATTCACTGCAGGACTACCAGAGAGAATAATTTGTCTGAAGCATCATGTGTTGAAACAACAGAAGTCTATTCACCTGTGCACTAACTAGAAACAGAGTTACAATGTTTTCAATTCTTTGAGCTCCAGGACTCCAGGGAAGTGAGTTGAAAATCTGAAAATGCGGCCATGGACTGGTTCCTGGCGTTGGATTATGCTCATTCTTTTTGCCTGGGGGACCTTGCTGTTTTATATAGGTGGTCACTTGGTACGAGATAATGACCATCCTGATCACTCTAGCCGAGAACTGTCCAAGATTCTGGCAAAGCTTGAACGCTTAAAACAACAGAATGAAGACTTGAGGCGAATGGCCGAATCTCTCCGGTAGGTCCTAAAATACTGAATGAAGAATGATGTAAATGTTTACATTATCTTCCCTAAACTACAGGATACCAGAAGGCCCTATTGATCAGGGGCCAGCTATAGGAAGAGTACGCGTTTTAGAAGAGCAGCTTGTTAAGGCCAAAGAACAGATTGAAAATTACAAGAAACAGACCAGAAATGGTAGGTGATTATACAGTGTTTTCCCCTCCTCAAAATGCTACAACTCTCTATTCTTTGACTACAGGTCTGGGGAAGGATCATGAAATCCTGAGGAGGAGGATTGAAAATGGAGCTAAAGAGCTCTGGTTTTTCCTACAGAGTGAATTGAAGAAATTAAAGAACTTAGAAGGAAATGAACTCCAAAGACATGCAGATGAATTTCTTTTGGATTTAGGACATCATGAAAGGTACTATTCTCCTTTCACATTTTATTTGGGCTCTGTTATATTTAAAAGTCTATGTTTCCAGTAGGATTCTGATGGCAATTACTGTCTCATTAGTGAACAATAAAAGAAAAATTGTTGTATTAGCACAACCTACTACTGTGAAGAGGAAAAGAATTACCCCATACAAGTAAGAGATTTCATATTTATTAACATCAGCAGAGTTCGATCTCCATTGTTGTTTGTTTTAACAGGTCTATAATGACGGATCTATACTACCTCAGTCAGACAGATGGAGCAGGTGATTGGCGGGAAAAAGAGGCCAAAGATCTGACAGAACTGGTTCAGCGGAGAATAACATATCTTCAGGTAAGAAGGTTGGGTTAAGAATAAATTTGAGTTCTTTATTTTCATTTCTCTTTCTCCCTGACAGAATCCCAAGGACTGCAGCAAAGCCAAAAAGCTGGTGTGTAATATCAACAAAGGCTGTGGCTATGGCTGTCAGCTCCATCATGTGGTCTACTGCTTCATGATTGCATATGGCACCCAGCGAACACTCATCTTGGAATCTCAGAATTGGCGCTATGCTACTGGTGGATGGGAGACTGTATTTAGGCCTGTAAGTGAGACATGCACAGACAGATCTGGCATCTCCACTGGACACTGGTCAGGTAAGGAGCTTGTGCAGCATATGAGATCTCTGGTGGTAATGATTATATGTTTCAATATTGTCAGGTGAAGTGAAGGACAAAAATGTTCAAGTGGTCGAGCTTCCCATTGTAGACAGTCTTCATCCCCGTCCTCCATATTTACCCTTGGCTGTACCAGAAGACCTCGCAGATCGACTTGTACGAGTGCATGGTGACCCTGCAGTGTGGTGGGTGTCTCAGTTTGTCAAATACTTGATCCGCCCACAGCCTTGGCTAGAAAAAGAAATAGAAGAAGCCACCAAGAAGCTTGGCTTCAAACATCCAGTTATTGGGTAAGAATCTGATTTTTTCCCTCAAACTGTGACATTACCAGTAGAATCTGAATTTCTCCCCCAGAGTCCATGTCAGACGCACAGACAAAGTGGGAACAGAAGCTGCCTTCCATCCCATTGAAGAGTACATGGTGCATGTTGAAGAACATTTTCAGCTTCTTGCACGCAGAATGCAAGTGGACAAAAAAAGAGTGTATTTGGCCACAGATGACCCTTCTTTATTAAAGGAGGCAAAAACAAAGTAAGTTAGACCAACTAGTGATTCTAGAGTGGATGACCATCTATAAATTAATTTATTTTTTCAGGTACCCCAATTATGAATTTATTAGTGATAACTCTATTTCCTGGTCAGCTGGACTGCACAATCGATACACAGAAAATTCACTTCGTGGAGTGATCCTGGATATACATTTTCTCTCTCAGGCAGACTTCCTAGTGTGTACTTTTTCATCCCAGGTAAGTGTCAGTAGGGCATTTTAAAATAACCATACTAACAATTTCTTTTAAATTCTTTCCCAAGGTCTGTCGAGTTGCTTATGAAATTATGCAAACACTACATCCTGATGCCTCTGCAAACTTCCATTCTTTAGATGACATCTACTATTTTGGGGGCCAGAATGCCCACAATCAAATTGCCATTTATGCTCACCAACCCCGAACTGCAGATGAAATTCCCATGGAACCTGGAGATATCATTGGTGTGGCTGGAAATCATTGGGATGGCTATTCTAAAGGTGTCAACAGGAAATTGGGAAGGACGGGCCTATATCCCTCCTACAAAGTTCGAGAGAAGATAGAAACGGTCAAGTACCCCACATATCCTGAGGCTGAGAAATAAAGCTCAGATGGAAGAGATAAACGACCAAACTCAGTTCGACCAAACTCAGTTCAAACCATTTCAGCCAAACTGTAGATGAAGAGGGCTCTGATCTAACAAAATAAGGTTATATGAGTAGATACTCTCAGCACCAAGAGCAGCTGGGAACTGACATAGGCTTCAATTGGTGGAATTCCTCTTTAACAAGGGCTGCAATGCCCTCATACCCATGCACAGTACAATAATGTACTCACATATAACATGCAAACAGGTTGTTTTCTACTTTGCCCCTTTCAGTATGTCCCCATAAGACAAACACTGCCATATTGTGTAATTTAAGTGACACAGACATTTTGTGTGAGACTTAAAACATGGTGCCTATATCTGAGAGACCTGTGTGAACTATTGAGAAGATCGGAACAGCTCCTTACTCTGAGGAAGTTGATTCTTATTTGATGGTGGTATTGTGACCACTGAATTCACTCCAGTCAACAGATTCAGAATGAGAATGGACGTTTGGTTTTTTTTTGTTTTTGTTTTTGTTTTTTCCTTTATAAGGTTGTCTGTTTTTTTTTTTTTAAATAATTGCATCAGTTCATTGACCTCATCATTAATAAGTGAAGAATACATCAGAAAATAAAATATTCACTCTCCATTAGAAAATTTTGTAAAACAATGCCATGAACAAATTCTTTAGTACTCAATGTTTCTGGACATTCTCTTTGATAACAAAAAATAAATTTTAAAAAGGAATTTTGTAAAGTTTCTAGAATTTTATATCATTGGATGATATGTTGATCAGCCTTATGTGGAAGAACTGTGATAAAAAGAGGAGCTTTTTAGTTTTTCAGCTTATTTACTTTGTTTTTTTTCCTGTTTCTGATATAGTAACTAATTCTTAACTCAGAGACATTGGTCCATTTTAATACTGAAAACCAATTTTCATTGGTACACATTACAAAATTGCTAAGAACACTGTTTGGGAGCTTTCATTCTCATATTTTGGACATTGTTTTAATTGAGTGAAATAATCATAACTCCTTGCTCCCAGAGAAGCTATCACCTCCATTTCTAAAACCATTTCAGGTTTGTTTGGTAGTCTTTCTTAATGTATTTATTATCGCTTTTTGTGAGTAGGGTCCTGTTTTATCCAGGAACCAATTTCTGCCCTAGCCTATCATGCCCTGCTTTTGAGAGTACCAGGTATCTTTGGGATTGGGAAGCTGGCTGTTTCAGAAGTATATGTCTCATAGTGTGCAGAACTTGGTGACCAAGTGAGAAGCGGGACCAATGGGAGACTCACAATGGACTGAGTCTTGGGATTATCTTTTCCAAATTCTTCCATGTTAGAATCACTTCAGAAAATAAGACTTTGATGCTTTGTCTCTGAGCATCATTTTTCTCCTCATAAAAACACTTCCTTATTGTATGTAGCCTGCCTCCTACAGAGGCCTGGTAGGTGTTACTGCATTCTAAAAGAAAAATGTCATCTCTGTAGGAGCGACTATCAGGCCTAGTGTGAAATATTAGGGATCCTAGGCAGAAGAGCTATTAGTCCTGGCCTTCATATCTTCACCAAATGAAAATACTGTATATAAAATTTCACCACCAAACTTAACTAAATTCTTTTTCTCAAGTCAAGCCTCCCAAAGAAAAAAGAAATTAACTTCCTACAGTGTCAGCAAGCAATTTTCCATTTAGTTTTGGTACAAATAAAAGTCATTTGAAACAATCTCCAACTGAGCGGAGGTAATTTTGATTATG